TCACCCATGCTCCTTAAACACTCTGGATTCCATTATCATAGCTACGAAAAGAATATAAACCTCTCAGGGTTGCAGGGAGGATGAAGCTGAACACGTGAAGTGCGTTGCAAACAGTTACACAGGAGTTAGCTATTGTCCTCAGCTGGTGCTGACAGCTCTTTCCCAAGCATGAGAGAGGCTCTTCCGTGCTGCCTATCCACACTTACCTGCAGCAATAAGGCTGTCTCCTGAGTTTACAAAAGGGCTTGGTCCTTGACCTATTTCCTCACTTCTTCTGGACTTCTTGAGCGCTAAAGTAAAGAATGAAACTCTTGGACAAAGCCATTCATTCAACAACAAATATTTATTGAGCACCTACTACATGCCAGCCACTGTGCTAAGCACCATCTGGGCCTCAGTTTTTCCATCTGCAAAAGTAGGAACTGTGCTTCTGAACAGGGAAACGCTGGGCCTCTGGGTGGGGGCAGCCTTTGGGGCGGGACTGCAATTCCGTCATTGGAACCCAGGGACGCCCCGCATGTTTCCGAACGGCCTCCAGGGGGCACCGCCGCCCTGAACTGAGAGCCACCGGAGCCGGGTAGGGGGAGGCCCAACTTTCCGCTCTGTCAGAGGATGATGCCGAGGGCCCAGATGAGCAGGATTTGGACTGTGTTGCTGGGAACGGGGGCCTACACTGGCCCCAGGATGAGTTCGTCCGTACCTGGGGGCCCTGGGTTCTGACTCTCAGGTCAGACGCAGCCAAGATGCAACTCAGGAACTTCAAGGTTTCCGCTCCGGCCAAGAGCCCCAGTCCGGCAGGGGAAAGGGTGGGGGAGTCGCCCTTGCTCCCCCAGCCTCAGCCCTCGGGAGGCGCAGCGTCAGGGCGGGCGGCAGCACAGAAACCCCCCGCGCCGCTAGAGGGACCCTCGCAGCAGCTGCGCGGGCGACCTCGCGGTCACGTGCGGCAAGGGCGGGACCAAACGAGCGTCCGGCCAATCGACTATGCCGTCGGCGAGCGTGATAGCCAACAGGAACCGGGAGCGGGGTCCCGGGACTGGGAAGAAACGGCGGCCGGGAGGGGGCTCCGGGGACCATGGGGCTCCTGACCATTCTGAAGAAGATGAAGCAGAAAGAGCGGGAGCTGCGACTGCTCATGCTGTATCCTACCGGACGCCGGAACCGCGAGGGTGCAGGGACTTCTCCTTAACCTGCTGCGCCCCAGTGGCCTGGACAATGCTGGAAAGACAACCATCCTGAAGAAGTTCAATGGGGAGGACATCGACACCATCTCCCCAACGCTGGGCTTCAACATCAAGACCCTGGAGCACCGAGGGTGAGCAGGGGCCCCATGGGAGGGCCAGCCCAGCTGACCCTCCTGTCACCCGCTCCTTGCCCAGATTCAAGCTGAACATCTGGGATGTGGGTGGCCAGAAGTCCCTGCGGTCCTACTGGCGGAACTACTTTGAGAGCACCGATGGCCTCATCTGGGTAGTGGACAGCGCAGACCGCCAGCGCATGCAGGACTGCCAGCGGGAGCTCCAGAGCCTGCTGGTGGAGGAGGTGGGCAGCTCCTACCCTTTGTGTACATGTATCCCACCCCACCCCTCTATCTTTTCTCCCCCAGCGCCTGGCCGGAGCAACCCTCCTCATCTTTGCTAATAAGCAGGACCTGCCTGGAGCACTGTCCTCTAACGCCATCCGCGAGGTGAGTCCAGGCCCCGGGACAGGCTCGCTGAGGGCCACCACCATCAGCACCTTTGTCCTCCCAGGTCCTGGAGCTGGACTCCATCCGCAGCCACCACTGGTGCATCCAGGGCTGCAGCGCCGTCACCGGGGAGAACCTGCTGCCGGGCATCGACTGGCTCCTGGATGACATTTCCAGCCGCATTTTCACAGCTGACTGAACCACTCCAGATGCCCCCCACCTAGCAGTCCAGGTCCCTCAACCTTCACCAAACACTACCCATGGGGGGTTGGGAGTCAGCCGGCCAAACTAACACTCCCCCTCCTCCACCCCAGCCTGCTGCTGCTACTGCTGCCCGCTGCTGCTCTGTGGCCACCCGGCTCCCATGGCGGGAGGGCTGTGCCCTGGCTGTCTCTCTGGCTCCTGACCTGGCCTTTGGCTACCATACCAAGAAGAGAGGGCTGGGCGGGGAGGAGCTGCTACTGCTGCTACCGAGGCTGTGGGCCTCATCCTTCACTCAGTTGTGAAATAAACCGCTCCTTGCCCCGATTCCTGGCTGAGTCATTTGTTGATTCAACAGC